ATGGCGCTGGCGCTTCTGAACGCTCTGCCTGCTGGGAGCTGAGCATGGGGCTGATGGCTTGTGTTGGCTGCAGAGGAGAGGAACCAGAGTGCATGGGTGCCACCTTGCTCAGGAATCCTGGGTGACCTCCTTGAAAGTTAAGCTTTTCTCCTGGTGGTTCTTTCCTCTGGCCCACGACCAGGCAAGCTCGCCCAACCTACGATCTGTCCCCAGCTCCCAAACTGCTTTCAAACCCCTCCCCTCTTAGTTTCCAAAAGAGTCGATGCCTGGTTCTCCTTGGCCCCTCTGCCCAGAAAGTTTGGGTTTCCTCTGGCACTTCTCCGGATAAACCCTCCCAGCCTCCATGGTCCTCACATTCACCTTCCCCAAGGGCTGCAGCCGCAGGGCCTGCCCAAGATCCCCACTATACCGAGTCTGTCCTCACCTGGAGGCCACACCGCAGTTTCACACCTGGATGTGCAATGGGCCCCCTGAGGTTCACCGGTTCCTAAGAGGAACTGGTGATCAGCCTGTAGGGGACAAAACAGTCTACCCAGCCTCTCAGCACAAGACAGGCTCCCCGGCCTCTCCCGCCTCGCAGGCATCCAAATGCTGAAGCCTCCACCTCCTGAAAACGTCTCTCCTTTCGGCCTCCCTCTCTCCGGCTGGATGACCCCAAATCTCGTCCTAACGCTCCTCCACTGCCCCTCTCTCCACCACCTGCTAAGGAAGGGCCACGCTCCTTAAGCTGAGGCGCCAGCTGCTTTACAAGTTTTGAGGGAAAAGAACGGATTTCTCTGGTTAGGCCACTCTGGGTATAAACGACCCAACGGCCTGGGACACCCCACGATGGGGTTTTCTTTTGGAGTCTGGATAGAGCAGAGCGTGCAGTACTGGTCGTCCCATTGCGGGCTAGCTCGCCAAAGACGCCCCTTCCTTGCCCTTCTCCCTAGGCTCCTGAGAGAGCCCTGGAGCGTTCTGGAAATCCTGCTACCTTTAGGACCTGGGGGATCCGAGTAGGGGGGTCACCTTCCCCGTCCCCAGCGAAGTCGGCGCCGGAACTGCCCTAATGGAAACCAGCCGCCGGGCGCTCCGGGAGGGCTCAGGCCGACCCCGGGGTCCATTAGAGGCGCCCCAGGCCGAGGGAGCCCGCGGCGGCTGGAAGGTGAACTTGACATCCCGGCTCCACCGACCCCGACGCTCACATCTCCCCTGTCCCTCATCTGCAGGACATGAAAGCTATGTGACCTTCTGCCAGCTGGAGGATGAGGCTGCCTTCACATGCAGCGCCGACTGCACCATCAGGAGGTGGGACGTGCTGACCGGGCAGTGTCTGCAGGTGTACCGAGGACACACGTCCATCGTGAACAGGTCAGCCTGGCTGGGGGCTTGGGCTGAGTCTCCTGATCCCTGACCCCTTCCCTCTTGCCCCCAGGATCCTGGTTGCCAACAACCAGCTCTTCAGCAGCTCCTATGACCGGACAGCTCGGGTCTGGAGTGTGGACAAGGGGCAGATGTCCCGGGAGTTCCGGGGCCACCGCAACTGCGTGCTGACCCTAGCCTACTCTGCCCCGTGGGACCTCCCCAGCACTCCCTGCGCGGAGGAGGCCGCGGCCGGGGGGCTTCTGGTGACCGGCAGCACAGATGGCACAGCCAAGGTGTGGCAGGTGGCCAGCGGCTGCTGCCACCAGACGCTGCGGGGCCACACGGGTGCAGTGCTGTGCCTAGTGCTAGACACGCCCGGCCACACGGCCTTCACAGGCAGCACCGACGCCACCATCCGTGCCTGGGACATCCTGAGTGGGGAGCAGCTGCGGGTGTTCCGGGAGCACCGGGGCTCCGTCATCTGTCTGGAGGTGAGACTGTCCTGGTCCCCGCCCAGCAGCCAAGGGAGGCCCAGCGCGCGCTGTGTGTCCGCAGTGTTCACGGGCAGCGGGGACGCTTGCGCCCGGGCCTTCGACGCGCAGTCTGGAGAGCTGCGGAGGGTGTTCCGGGGCCACACATTCATCATCAACTGCATCCAGGTAGGTCCCTCTGCCCTTCTCGGGGCCGCCGCCATCCATGTGCCCCGGTTGGCCCGGGTGCCAGGAGAGAAGCTGCAGGTGACAGTGTCTGCCGTGGAGAGCTCATCATCTCGCTGCAGAGAGAAGCACCTGCTGCAGGAGCAGCCCCTTCAAGTGGAGCAGCCCCTTCAAGTGGAGCAGCCCTTTCAGGTAGAGCAGCATGCGCTTCATAGTCTTAATGCAGAAGATACTTCATCAGAGACGGCCGGGGCCGCCAGGGATCACCTGCTAGGTGATGGGCGGGTCCGCCCTCGGGCGCGGATGAACAGGTAGGGATTGCACTGTGGGCAGTAGGAAGGAAAGGACGCAGGCGCTGTAACTCCTCTAGGCCAAACCTCCAAACCCTGGGAACCAAAGTGCCCCCGACCCCCACCCCAGGAAAATGGGCCTGTTGGGAGGCAAGCAGATCGGTGCAGGAGAACCCGCAGAAACGGCACCATGCACTGTTCTCCGGGTGAGACTTAAGCACACACAGACCTCGGGGGTGGCCAGGTCTTGCTGCGTCCCGGAGCCATTGGGGCCTGTGGCTGCCACAAGGGGCATACCTACCAGAGAGGACCTTTCCATCGTGCTGAAGGGACGGTTCCGGTGGCGCAGGCCAGAGAACCGCCTTGAGTGCTGCCTGCGGGCAGTGCTGCCGGCCGGCCCTGAGCCTGCACAGACGTTCACACTGACTCCTGCTTGCCGAAGACACTGCTGCTTGGTGATGCTGCGCTCTGGCCTGAGCAGCCCCTCACTGACACGTCAGCTCCAGTCCCCACCTTATCTCCCCACAGCAGAGAATGGAGCATGCATCAAGCCATCCAGAGAAACCCAGTGGGGCATGGACCCAAAACACGGGCGCTGCACTCACTTTGCATTTTTATAGCAACACACATTGGGGTAATTTCTACTTCCATTGCACAGAGAGCTTTGCGAGATGTTGAGGACATAAAGATGGCCAGATGTCCATTTTCGCTCTGGTTTCTGACAGCCTGAGAGACACGGTGAGTGAGAGAGTCTGATCCCCTGAACCCAGGCCTGGTTCCCTTCCAGCCACACCACTGTCGCCTTGCTATGAATGAAGAAACAAGGTGTCTGCTTTTGATAAATTGACTGAGGAGGAGTTGGCTAAGGGAGGAAGGACAGGAGCTACCCATAGGACATATGGGCAGGAACACAAGGACAGGGTAAGGCCGTGATCAGCATCAAGGACACCTGACCAGTTGTGCACACCATTGTGCTGGCATGGGCTGCCCTCACCTGCCTGCTACACGCCCATGCCCACTCCTGCTCCTCTAATGGCATCCAACCTCCCCGCTGTGATCAGCAATCATACCATCCGCCCCCATTCTTCTCTCCCCACAACCCGCACCTTCTGGCAGCCCATGAACATGTCACACTCAGACTGTCCTGCCCCAAATACTATCTTGTTTGTCCCACATCTGGAATGTGCTTTTTCCTCTGACTCCCCAAGGAGAACCCTCCCAGGCCCCCTCCTCTGCAACGGCCTCTCCTCCAACCTCAGCACCGTCCTGCCCCCTCCTCTACCGCCTGTCCGGTGGAGCAGGCCCGGCCCAAGTCTCCATGCCTGGAGGGCAGCCCATTCTGGACATAGCGCATGCCCAGAACTGCCTCCACAGCCGGCTTCCTCTGCGGCTCTCTCTTCACAAGACACGGAAGAGTTTTGGGGCCTGCTGGTGTGGCATTGCTTCTATGATGGCTAAAAACAGCTGGGAAGCTAGAAGACACGCCTGAACCAAGCGCAGGACAGCGATTTGTTAGCCAAAAGCTTAAATTCAGGCCCCAAATCCAAGTGTGGCATTGTGTCAAATGAGGCTGAGACTCCGCGTCACCTCAGCTCACCAGGCACTTCTGAGGCAAACCCTGACAGGTACATTTCAGTCCCCTGCCCAGGATGCACCCCAGCCCCGCTTGGCGTGCGGCATCTTTCACAGCAGATGCCCTCTGCTTCTGAGATCATCCTTCCATCATCTCCTCACAAAACTCAGTGGAAACAGACATCCTGCAATCAAAATGAAGAGCTAGTCACCCAGACACTTTCAACACCTACAGCTGGGGAGGCTGAGTAAATTAATGCAAAATTAGGGTGACAATTTTTGAATATATTTCCCACCTTTTATTTCCATCGGTATCATCCGTTTAAAAAGAATGACAAGAAGATTCCCATCAGTCCAAACTGGACCACCCACACTTTGAAAAAGTTGGAGCATTTCAGCCGGCTCCGCATGATCCATCCTGTCTTCAGTCAGTGCCTTCTGGAAGGGAGGGAAAGTCTTGGATGCACCTGGCACTCAATCCACTCGGCACCTGGCTGCTGCTGTGGTCCTGGGGCTGGAAGGAACTCCCACTGGGCACACATCTACAGAGGAGTGCGTGGCGCAGTGAGGACGGTTACTGCTGGAGCCGACACACAGCGAACTACATACTTTTAGAAAGAGCCTCTGTCACATGGCTAGAACAACAACAACAACAAAGAAAACCCACAAAAAACCTGGAGAAAATATATCTAAATCTCTGATAGGTCTCTTAGCTAGCAGTGAGTTCAGTATGACAGCACAGAGTCTAAAAATATTAATTAAAAATAAATTGCTTTGGTTAGCATTTAAACCTTTCCCATTCAATAGAAGATTTCTGTAATGAGGAATGCTGAATATATATAAAGCCTGACACTCAATCTTGAATTTCGGGGGCGTATTTTACTGAACTAAGAGCATAAAACACTGGCGTCCCAGGCTGAAGCCATTTGCTGCGACCTGGTGTGGCCCCCAAGGCCAGCGCCTCATCGTTATGCCCCACAGCACTTGGAAGGAAGACTTAAAGGACGATTTGAGGGGCGGGGAAAGGGTGGCACAGGAACCCATGTGGCACCCTGGCAGAGATGGCAGCGTGGGAAGCAGGAAGGTCAGGGCAGTGGGTGCAGGAGGCAGGCAAGCTGGGCAGATGGAGCCACAGCTGGAGAGGAAGCGGTCGGGACACCCTTCCCAGGACCCTGCCCTGGACACCTTCCCCAGGACCCCTGTTCTACAGGACCCCTGTTCCTTCCTGTTTCGGGGTAAAACACCAAGCTGGGGAAGGGGTTAGGGACGCAGACCTGGGAGGCAGATGGAACGGCCTGCGCCAGGCCAGAGGAAGCTTCTTCCCCGAGACCACGCATGAAGGCCCTGGGACCCCTCCTGGACTTGTCCCCTGCCCACCCCCTCCTACACCCAAAGAGGACTTGTAATTCAGATAAAAAGTAAGAACAGAAAGAGCTGCATTAGCCTTTTCATAATGATAGCATTTATAAGCAGAAAATTAGCGCTATTTCTGTTCATTATTTAGTTTTTCTTTGTTGCTGACTTCCTATTTTCTACATAGGATAGGTACTCTGCAATAATAATTTCTTCATCTTCCAGAGTTGAGTCAAGATAGTCTTCCTCATGCTCTGGAATGTCTTCCAGTATCTCATTGACGGCCTCTGTCTCCATGTCTTCGTCTGTTGAGGCACTAGAGGTTCCTACAATAAAATACCGCAGGAGTAAGTGAATTATGTGAGGATTGTCCTGGGGACACTGCACGACCACAGTCAACCTCAGACTGTGCCTCTTGCTGGCCACACTGTCCAGGTGGCCGGCCCGGTGACGTCAGGGGACGCCCCCTCAGTCTCCACATCTGCCGTGGCTTAGGGCCACATCTGTTGGCTTCTGAAGACACTTTGCTCTCAATGCGGCCCTCAAAGACCTCAGACCTACCTGCGGAGTCAGAAGGGGACGTGGCTGGCGGGGACAAAGAGTCTTCTGGCGACAGCGGCAGCTCGGGAGGCAGGCTTCCTCCGTTGTGAGCAAGGGTCTGGGCGGCCAGCTGGACGTTGCCTCTGAACACTCTCAGCGCAGCTTCGGCCACGAGTGCATCAAAACCCATGTACACCAACTAGGGGAGAGCGCAGGGGTCACAGCATCAGCCCCTGGCGCCTCTTCTGCCACCCCCGTCAGCCATACGAGTGGACAGCCGACTCTCATGTTTAAGAGCTCCCGGCGTGTGCACCATGGCCCTTTGTGCACAAGTCATGCTTCTGTGCAATGTGAGCGTAGAGCAACCTGGAAGGGGGCTTGGAAGACTCAAGTCGGGTGCGTCAGGGAGCAGCCATCTCAGGACAGGCAGTGACCTCGGGCTGAGAGCAGGGCGCCACACCAGCCTCACCACGAGCACCGCGAGGTCAGTGGCCACAGCATACAGGCGTGCTAACGCGTGTAGGGGCACAAATGTGGACAGAGCCGTCACTTGGGATACAAAGCTGGATGGGTTTCCCAGGTCACAGTGCCATCCTTTTAGGTCACAGGCAGAGAAATGAGGCTGATGCAAACAGTGGTGCATAGACAAAGGCAGCAAACCTAAAGAGAACTTCCTGACACTTCCCCAGTTTTCCTGCTTTCCAAGGAGGCCTCCCCTGCCCTCTGTTACTGCGTGGGTGGCCTCTGAGGTGGGCAGGTTACACCTGGAGCCTGGGAGCCAAGGTTTCAGCACGGACTCCCCCAGTCCTGCTGCCTGATTCACCCGGGTTACCCCAAGCAACCCCACCCGAGGCTGTCCAAGCTGAGGGCACAAAGGCCTGTCACTCACTCGGTCAATGTTTTCCTGGGAAGGACTTTCTTGACGGTTGTCGGTTTCAGGATTGGAATCATTTAACCACCACATCTGAGGATTGCTGAGCAGAATCTAAAACACACAGGAACACCCTTTACCCATCACTAAGAACTCTTCACACATTCAGACAGGCGCTGCACCCTGCCATGTGCTAGGCAGACCCCGCCGTCCTCTGCTGCTATGAGGCAGAGAAAGGGGCTCCCACTCAGGCTGGTGTTCACAGAAGGCTTCCAGCCAGAGACCAGGACAGCTGGGGTTTGAAGGAGGAGCAAGACTAGTCAGGGAAAAGATCCCTTCTGTTAGAGCAGGAAGGGATGGAGAGCAGGTGGAAGCAGCATCCAAGAAAACAGGTTTTGTCAGAGCTACAGACAGAAAGGTCTCAAGCAGCTCAGGGCTGCCTGATTGATCTTTGAAAGCGTCATGCCCTCTAGACTTAAAATGTCAGGCAGGTAGTAGGGTTATTTTGACCCTTGATTTCTTCATCACACAATACTTAATCTTCAAAGACCCTGTGGAGACTTTCCTTTCCAACACTCAGTACTTCCATTTTGACTGGAAGTATTTTTGTGCCACTCGTATAATTCACATCTATTTTGAGACCCATCAGTCCCTTCGAATATTCAGAATTTCCCACCTCTTAATATTTCTCCAACACACAAAAAAACGAACTAGATGATATTCAAATAAAAATTTAAAATTTAACGTATATGTTAAATATACATGTACATAGTTACAAAAGTACTGACTTGTGGAGCCTTCCGGGGAACAGGGCAGGGATAAGAGGCAAAGGCAGGGTGGACTCCCCGTGCCTGCTGCACCCACACCCGCCTCAGCAGGGCAAACGAGGACACCTGCCCTGCACCCCACCCCCTCCAACCCCATCTCTGTCCCCCCAGCCCCGCCCCCAGCACGTGCACAACCTAAGCCAGCTCCTACCACTCTGCTTCCTGCCCGCCGCGCTGCCCCAGCATCTGTCTGGACTGCTGCCTCCACACAGCCAGCCCCCTGCCTCCTGTGCACCCCCTCGGGACCCCTCACCACGTGTGCTCTGAGTTTGTCTCTCACTGACCTGCGGGGCCGAGAGGGCAGAGGGTGGTTCCATGCCAAGCTGCTGAGACGCAGCGCAGCACCTGCCCTACTGAGGATTCGATATGCTTCTCCAACACAGGGAAGGAAGTGGCCCAGGTAAAGTCACTGCTGTCTGGATCCCAACCTGCTGTCACTCCTGAGGGGTTCTTTGAAAAGCTCTCCCTTTGCCAACATGTACGATGGACTAAATAAATAAAACTAGATACTTACATTTAAAATTTTAATGCCAAACAATTATACTACAAGTTGAATTCCCATTCTCTTTTTTCTGCCGTGGAAACTGCCTGTTTCACTAAACTCTGCTGCACACAGAAACCCTACACAAAGTCCTGGCCTGTGGACTGTGCTGGTGTGGACAGGCACCACGTTTTGGAGCCAGGCCTGGGCCAAGCACTGAGCATGGGGCCTCACGTGGCCTCACGCAGCCTGTGTCTGGGCTGGAGCCCAGGAGAAACCTGCCCTTCAGATCCGGATGACGGGGCAGCCCATAGGAGTGAGCCCGGGAGGATGCTGGAGAGCCATGGAGGGAGCTCTGGGCAGGACCCACTGCTCAGGGACAAGGCCAGAGGCCCCGAGGGAGCTGCTACCTTCAGGGCCTCATCCAAGTTCCCGCTGGCTGCGTGGAGTACCTGCTGGGCCGCGTGCGTGGAGTAGCCCATCCCTTTCAGAAACCTGATGTTCTCGAGGCGGCGTCTTTTCTTCTCTTTTTCCTCCTTCCTTATTTGGGCCAGTTCCTTTAGGAAAACAGCAAAGTCCCATCCCAAGTTAGGGACTGAGATTTCACAGCCTCTCAGTCTGCGCTCTGCAGGATTCTCCGCATTTCCAGGCAAAGCCAAAAAACCAAAGCAAAGCACAGGGGGCCCTCTTTCTACCTCTCCTCACCCAGCCAAATGGCAGAGGTGCCACAGAGGCAGAGGGGTGGTGGAAGTGCTGCTTCTGAGGCAGGCAGTGGAAGTGAGATGCCCGTGGGGCAGGAAGGAGGTGCCTCGCCAGCCCCGCCATCCACCATCCGGCATCAGGATGGGCTGCTCGCCAACCCAGCACTCCCACTGCAGAGGTCGCGGGTGTGAGGTGCATGGATTCTCTTCTAGGAACCAGGTAGGAACCGGGTAGGAGAGCTTCTGCACGCGGTGGGAAGGCCTTCCAGCCTTCGATGAATCGCCCAGGGATTCAAGTTAAAATGTGATGTGGAATCAGGGGCTCCTGGGCAATGCCAAAGCTGGTGACCCGCCCCCCACAGCCTGGGGAGCAAGGACTCCAGGGCCTTCTGAGGCCTGTCATTCCATTCGGAACCCACAGAGTGCCCAGAGACAAAGGTCATCTAACCTCTTGGTTCTCAACCCTGTTTCTCAGAGTTGCCTGCTATTGCTGCAGGAGCGCAGGACGGCTGCAGAGGGTTCTAGTCTCTTCACCTCTCCCACCCAGGGCCAATCAGGAGAGTTCCCAATTTATTTTGTAAACTAGTATCCCCATAAAAATGTCATTTAAAAAGGGGATTTTGCTGCTTAAAAACAACAACAACAAAGCAAGTTTGAAAACCAGGAATTTAATCCAACCTCATTATTTTCCCAACAAGGAGACAGAAAGCTTTCAACAAAGTTAAGTGACTTGCTACATTCTCCCAGGGAGACCAGCCCCACCATCAGCAGCAGCGAGGACGGGGGAGAAAACAGACTCCTTCCTTCCAGAGACCTGATCCTGCCTCCTGCCCAGCCCAGGCAACAGGCGCCTCCCTGCATTTTCCCCACAGCAGGAAAGCGGCCTCATCTCTTAGGAAAACAAAAGCATCATCATTGTGGAACCAGACTCCACAGGCCCCACAGTAGGAGCAGGCAGAACAGAGTGGCTGCTGGAAACATCTCCAGGGATGAAGACATCTGTAGACTCATGGCCTGTCTCTATCACAGGAGAACCTCCTGGTGTGGCCCTGGAGTGCCCACAGCGCCAGCTCCCTTTGCTTCCCCTTCAGCTGCACCAGGCCTGTCTCATGCCCCCATTACGTGCTCTACCTCTCAGTGGCCAGTCTCCCCCAGCTCCAGCCCCGCTGCACAGGGCAGCAGGCTCCGTCATTCCAGTCACCTACCTGAAAGCCCGCAGCAGCTCCTGACCACCTCCCCACACTGAGGCACCAGCTCCTTATTCTGCTACTCAGGGCCCCCACTCCCTGGCCCCAACAATGCTTCGAAACTGACCTTATCCTGCCACACCACCCCAACCACACATGCCAGCAGGAGTCTTTCATACCACTCACATTTGCACTTTTATTTACACATACTCCATGTAAAATGCCTTTACTGGCCCCATCCTCTGCTTTCAATACAGTTTCTTCCATTTATATTCCAAAAGGCTAAGAAGCGCACCTAACATCCAAGCACAGAGAAGGACGCTGCCAGCCAGCGGACCTGGGCATTACCTAACACAGACCTCACACCAACTGGGAGCTTCGAAGAATACTTCCTTTCATTACAAATGTCTTAGTCTGTTTCCTTTTAATCATGTAAACACATGTGAGAACATTATTTTCTGAAATTTCTCTTTATACTAAGATGAGTTAGAAAGATAAAGTAGATCAAATCAATGACAGTGAGTACTGCACTGAAGTGGCTACAGTTAAGTAGAATCAGATCTCAAGAGAGAGGCACTGTATGGTCACAACAAGCTGGGATGGCCTCTTAGGAAGGCTACGTCTCACGGCCTGGCCATGCCGAAGCATGATCTGTGAGCTCCGTTTCTACAGCTGTTGCTTTTCTCAGATGAGAAACTGGTCTGTACTCAGGGCCATATTGCACAAAAAATATAAACTTTTAATAATTATGTATTAAAGGCTGGGTGCAGTGGCTCACACCTGTAATCCCAGCACCTTGGGAGGCCAAGGTGGGAGGACTGCTTGAACCCAGGAGTTTTGAGACTGGCCTGGGCAACATGGTGAGACCCCATTTCTACAAAAAAATAAAAATCAGCCGAGAGCTCTTGGCAGGAGGATCATTGGAGCCCGGGAGATCAAGGTTGCAGTGAGCCATAATCACGCCACTGCCCTCCAGCCTGGACAAGAGAGCAAGGCTCTGTCTCAAACAAAAACATGAACGAATTGTTTTACATTCAGCTCAGTCAGATGCTCATACCTAGAACGTTGGAACTCCGAGGGCAGCAGATTTCTCTTGCTCATCTAAAGCTCCGATAGGAGCTCACTTTCTGTGGGACATTGTTTTTGTCTTTCCAGCACCCATTCTACCCCTCCCTGAGGTGTGGGAGGCTGCTCCAGCTCCCCAGGTGGCCCCTGAATGGGCTAAGGTGGCAACCCTCTATCTCTTGCCACAGGCCTGAGCCAGTCTTGGCGTTCCTCCAGCCTCAGTGACAGGTTCAAGGCTGCCCAATCACAAGAAGCTCAGGATTTTCCCTGAGGATTCTGGGACACAGATTATGGCCCTTGTTGTGACTGGATGACACTGATGACATGGGGTGGGGGGTGGGGGTAAAAGACAGACCTCAGGTCCTCAGTGACATCAGTAAGCCACTGAATGAATCACCTAACCCTGAGACCTATCCTACTTCTGGACTTTTTACAAGTAAACGGCCAATAAATCCCACCACATCCCTTGTTTTGATGTTTAGGCCATTTTGGGTTTTTTGTTGTTGTTGTTGCTTTCAGCCAAAGGCATCGTAACTAACAACATCTGTTGGGTGGAAGAGGGAGAAGGATCAACTGCACTATATACACTGGTTTTTTTATTTGCATTTTCTCCAAGGGCTTTTAACTTCAGAAATGTACAAGTGATATGACTCCACTATACTTTAAAAGACCACCTCTGAGCAACAGCTCTTCCCATGTGTAAGATGAGAAGTACCTGTCCTGTGGCCTCTCGGCTGGTCACAGGCAGAAGTGAATGACATGAGTGTGACAATGTTTTATGAACTATAGTCTTATACAGTGATGAGAACTGTTTTCCAAATGATCTCATTTTAAAACACTAGCTTTCCAGATGCTAATAAAATCTTACTTCATTCTCAGTAAACTATCGCAAGAACAAAAAACCAAACACCGCATATTCTCACTCACAGGTGGGAATTGAACAATGAGAACACGTGGACACAGGAAGGGGGACATCACACTCTGGGGACTGTTGTGGGGTGGGGGGAGGGGGGAGGGATAGCTTTAGGAGATATACCTAATGCTAAATGACGAGTTAATGGGTGCAGCGCACCAGCATGGCACATGTATACATATGTAACTAACCTGCACATTGTGCACATGTACCCTAAAACTTAAAAGTATAATAATAATAAAATAAAATTAAAGGAAAAAATAAATAAAAATAAAAATAATAAATTCTTACTGGTAGTGGAGTAATAGTAAAGCAATAAATCAGTATCAGCAATGTTCATTTTTCTGTTAGTACTGAATTAGACCATGTAAAACTCAAACACACAGAACTCAACTTTTCAGCTGGTCGCAGTGGCTCACACCTGTGATCCCAGCACTTTGGGAGGCCAAGGCGGGAGGATCACTTGAGGTCAGGAGTTCGAGACCAGCCTGGCCAAATTGGTAAAACCCCATCTCTACTAAAAATACAAAAAGTAAAGCTGGGCGTGGTGGTGGGCACCTGTAATTCCAGCTACTTAGAAGGCTAAGGCAGAAGAATCACTTGAACCTGGGAGGCAGAGGTTGCAGTGATCACGCCACTGCACTCCAGCCTGGGTGACAGAGTGAGACTCTGGAATAAAAAAAAAAAAAAGAACTCAGCTTTTCAAAGTCTCTGCCTTTACCTACTCATTGACTTCTATAGCAAGACCCAAAGGACCACGATTGGACTAGGCAAGAGAGAAAGGTAATGACCACAGCTGGTGTTGTAAAAGGAGAAACCCTGTGACTGCTCACCACGGAATGAACCCACGAATCCACTCCCTCTCTGGCATCAGGTAGGCAAACAACCACGGGGCTTTCCTGCTCCCATCCAAATACCCCTGAGGCTGCTTTTTTCCTTCAGGATTATCCTAGTGTTTAGCAAAAAGGGAAACGAGGTAACATACATGTGAAGATTCTAGAGACTTCTATGGCTGGAGTTTACAGCTAGAAAGGACCTGTGAGATAATCTAGTACCAACTTCTTGTTTTGGCAAGAAGAAAAATGGCTCTCCTGCTAATATTCCACCATGACCGCCCTCTAGACCTCAGTTCTTTCACTGCAGAACATATTGGATAGAATAAGGATGCTTCCAACTCCAAAATTCTAAGGTTTTCTTTAATGTACTTAATTGTTTCAAATGATTATAGTTTTTTAACCTGTGCTTTCATAATATAATACAACTTGTTTCTATGATTTGACTTATGTTTCTAGGCAAGGATGCAATCCCCAACTTTAATAATGACCTCATGAAAAAACAATTTTGTTTTTAAAATGACTTCCAGAAATACACTATGGTGTTAAAGAAAGAGAGAGAGGGGACCGTTTGCCACCACAGCAGGAAACAAAACTAAGGAGACTGCAGCATGTGAAAAATGATCCAATTGAAAAAGACAAGTTTCGGCCAGGCGCGGTGGCTCACACCTGTAATCCCAGGACTTTGGGAAACTGAGGTGGGCGCATCACTTGAGGTCAGGAGTTTGAGAACAGCCTGGCCAACATGGTGAAACCCCATCTTTACTAAAAATACAAAAATTAGCCAGGTGTGGTGGCACACACCTGTAATCCCAGCTACTCAGGAGGCTGAGGCACGAGAATTGCTTGAACCCGGGAGGCGGAGCTTGCAGTGAGCCAAGATCGTGCCACTGCACTCCAGCCTGGATGACAAAGTGAGACTCTGTCTCAAGAAAAAAAAAAGGACAAGTTTCTCCTTCCTTCCCAATCTGGAGTAATAAAGAGTTCCTGGTTATTAACACTCCTGTGGGATTATCTTTTTTTGTTCTTTCA